CCCCAAGCTCCCGCGGCGTGGGGTCCGGGGGGGGACACGAGGCGGGGCCACCAGGACGCCGACAGCCTCACGTCTCTGGGCCCGCGGCGCGCAAGGCATGCCGGGACCCGTAGTCCCGCGACGTTGCGACTCACAGTGCGCGATGGGAGTGGAGGAGAGCGGCTCGCGGTGCATGCCGGAACTCGTAGTCTCGGGATGCTGGGTCTCAGCGCGTGATGGGGTAATGGCACGCAGGCCTGCGTTGAACGCTGGGACTCGTAGTCCCGCCATGCTCTGTCCGCGGTGCACGCCGGGATACGTAGTTCCGAGCGCGCCAAGACCGTCACTGGGACTGGGCGACAGCGGCCCGCGTTGCATGCCGCTGCTCCACGGTGCCGGCGCTCCGAGGAAAAGTAGGTAGGGCTCAGGAACGCAGTTCTTCACGGCCGGCACGCAGGGTTGGTCCCAGGACGGAGCCGGCTCCGGCCCCGCGCGGCGCTCGTATTTACACGCGCACGTACGCACGTACGCGGCGCCCTTGCGTGACGTCACGCGCCCTCCAGGAAGTCGGCGCGGGCTAGGCGACGGGTGGAAGCCGGTACCGAGAGGAACTACAGCGTCGCCGCCTGGGTTGTGTCGCCGCGGTAGGCGCTGCGCTCTGAGCGCAGCGCAGGCCCCGTACCGACCGCCCGCCCGCCCTCTGTCCGCGATGGAGGTGCCGGCCGCGGGTCGCGTTCCTGCCGAGGGCGCCCCGACGGCGGCTGTGGCCGAGGTGCGCTGCCCGGGGCCCGCGCCGCTGCGCCTGCTGGAGTGGAGGGTGGCGGCGGGCGCGGCCGTGCGCATCGGCTCGGTGCTGGCCGTGTTCGAGGCCGCCGCCTCCGCGCAGTCCTCCGGGGCCTCTCAGTCCCGTGTAGCCTCCGGGGGCTGCGTGCGCCCCGCGCGGCCGGAACGCAGGCTGAGGTCGGAGCGCGCGGGCGTGGTGCGGGAGCTGTGCGCGCAGCCGGGCCAGGTGGTCGCCCCAGGGTGAGTGTGCTGAGCCGGGCGGGGCCGAGGGCGGGCGGCTCCGGGGAGGGATCCTGGAGGACCCCCGGGCTGCTGCGTCCGCGGTGGGCAGGGGCGCCCCTGGTGAGGGAGCGATAAAGCGGGACGCAGGCACTGCGCTTCTCCCCTAAAACTGGATAGTCACCACCTGTGGTTTTACCAACGGGGAGCATTTTGAGATAAAAGGAAAGGGTCCTGCGTAGCGACACGAAGTTACTGTTTGGAAAAGCTATGTTTGTTTCTTTCTTTCTGCAGTGATAGTCCCCGCCCCTTCCTTTAGCTCCACCTTTGTGACTTAGGAAAACTCATGGGTGGCTGTGAGCACAAGAGTCATCAGGCAGGCTCCAGACCTGTTATTGAAATATAAACTGTTGGGTGTGTGCACATCTTTAAATTTTTGTAAACTTTGTGAAACGCAGTTGTAAAACCTGGTGCAGTTCTGTTTCGTGGCTAAGGAACGGGCGGAACCCAGGCCTGCAGCGAAGGCAGTAGCCCCGTGGTTGACCACAGTGGGCATTGTCGCAGGCTGCTTCAGGGTGACGTGGGCGTTGTGACAGACTCCACAGCTCTCAGTAGCTGTGCTCTGACCCCAGAAGGGGATATGTTTCCGTAGCACCGAAGTGTCCAGCCATGTTTGAATCTACCCTTGTGTTCTGGGATGGGCGGGCAAGTGGACACGCGTGTGCGCCTGGCTCTGGTAGTTTTGATTGTGAGAACAGAAACTCCAGGGAGAGGTGGACACTCCAGCCCGCAGTGGGCCGGGCGTGAGCTCCCTCTGGGAAAGGTGCCGCTCCTTCTGGGGATGCCACTCTCTTCCCTCCTCGGCAGCCGCGGCTCCTCGTCCCTTTGGCTTGCCCTGACCCTGTGTTTGTTGAGGATCTTCTCTGCATCTGGTTCCGCAAGAGTGAGGACTGGGACAGGAGTCTTCCCGTCACAGCCCCAGAACGTCCTGGCTCCGCTTCCTTTGGAGACAGAGCCTGGGTCCTTGACCCTCGGCACGGGCACTCACTCCTGCCCCCTGCGTGCTGGTGGGTGGGGCTGGGAGGTTCAGGGCCTTGCCTCCCAGAAAATGCCTTCACGGCTTCCTCAGTGGGCACTGGCCGTACCTGGGAGGATTGTGGAGGCAGATCCCAATGCTGGTGTATTCCCTGGACAGAAAACCCCAGGATGGAAGATCCCTACTGAGGTTTCATTCTGTTCCTCTGATTGTACAGAAAGGGCTGCTTTGGCCTAGACAGGTGAGTAACTTGGTTATGTGGCAAGTTAGTATTGAAATTCCATGTTCAGTCAGTCTAGTGAATAAAACCAACCCAGTGCATCAGTCAGTCAGCCAGCCAGGTCATGAGCTTGATGACGGGTTCCCAGCAGTCAGTAGTGTTTACAGGGAGGTGCTGTTTGAGATCTTGGGGTACCTCACAGGGCCCTTTGAGACACTGATGTGATATCATTTCTCCTCAGATGGAGCGTCTGTGTGGCACCAGGTGTCCCTCTGGTTCCAGGAGGCTCATCTCTCTGCCTCCAGTCCATGGGCGGCAGGTAAATCCTTGCCTTAGAGAAAGCCACAGACGCTTTCAGAAACTAAGTCTTTTTTTTCCTGCAGATTTCTTTGCTTTGGCTTTTTCCCAGTCACTCACAGGGAGGTATTTAAATCGCCACAGAAAGGGGAAGGTACCTAAAATGATCTGGGAGCCTGCAGTGACTGGTGAGAACTAACAGGCGGAGGCCGTGTGCGAGGGTTGATGACGTCTGACAGACTGTACCTGTGCCTTTAGCGTGTCCACAGGAAGGGCATCTGCATTCACCAGCGCAGGGTGTGAGAGTGCCACAGAGAAGCAGAAAAACATTGCTGAATAAAATGAAGATCATTCCAACAGCAACGGTATTGCTGTCTTTATTGCTTTGTAGATTTTGGAATGAGAATCTCTGAGAAATAGTAATACAGTTAGAATAGGCTGCAACCTAAGATTAGTCCCCGAATTTATTGTTCTGTGATGAGGGAGTAGAAGCCTCTGAAATTCTAAATGTGCTTCAGTCAGTGCACGAACGTCGTCACCTAAGGGTCCGGTCCTGGAAATAAGGACATTTCGTTTTCATCCTGGTACCAAGAATCTTGATGAATTGGTAATTCTTTTAGAATAGTTTTATTATTAACAATTCTAATAATTATTTAGAATACTTTTATTCTTCCCTGTTGACGCCTGCACTATTTAAAGGATGATACTTTAAAAAAGATATTTGTGCCTAAAATTTGGGGGGCTGTCACTTTGTCAGCCCATTAAACGTGGGTAAGTTGCACTTCAAACGTTTTGCTTTGTTTTTCCCACTTTTCACCTAACAGAAAACCACTGGGCCTTGTTACTTGCTTGGTTTTGTTCGTCTGTGATTTACCTTTGTCATGGGTTTTTAGGTATCTCCGATCTAATCTTTTAGATAAAGGACTTTGAAGCACGTCTGCCTGGAAATGGTTTGTAGGTTTCAGAAATTTTGTGTGCATTATCAGATTTGTCTCCATTTTCATGGTTTCTTTAAAGTTAGTTTTAAAGTGGGTTATGTGAAATCATCTAGTATCTGGGTACAGAGGAATGGATGAATTCTCAGTTTTATGTGTGTTTTAAAAGTGCACAAATACAAAACGGAAAACAAGCGATGTAAGTTGTCTCAGAAAAAAGTGCTTTTTATATTTTCAGGAGAAAGAGAATGTAGAGAGAATGGAACTGATGAGTTTGAAGAGATTCAGGTGATATTTCTTAAAGGATAAATGCACATTTTAAAGGTTATGAAGAGATGGTCTTGGTAGGTTTTTAAATATACATCTAGCATCATATGTGCAAAATTCCTTACAATGTTAAGAGGAACTTGAGCTAAAACTTAACTCATTTAATATTTGTAACATTTTTGAAGTAGCGTTTAAAAGACAGTAATTTCCCTACGGTGCTTTAAATGGTGAAGAATGCTGGTGTCGTACGATTTTGATGCATTTTTTGTGCTGACTATAGACTGGCGGGAATGATGCAGTTAGCGAGTTGATACCCAGCATCATGTTGGCTTCTCCAGTTCACTGGTGGGCCTGCACCACAGCAGTTGGCTTCTCCAGTTCACTGGTGGGCCTGCACCGCAGCAGTTGGCTTCGTCAGTTCACTGGTGGGCCTGCACCGCAGCAGTTGGCTTCGCCAGTTCACTGGTGGGCCTGCACCGCAGCAGTTGGCTTCTCCAGTTCACTGGTGGGCCTGCACCGCAGCAGTTGGCTTCTCCAGTTCACTGGTGGGCCTGCACCGCAGCAGTTGGCTTCTCCAGTTCACTGGTGGGCCTGCACCGCAGCAGTTGACTTCTCCAGTTCACTGGTGGGCCTGCACCGCAGCAGTTGGCTTCGTCAGTTCACTGGTGGGCCTGCACCGCAGCAGTTGGCTTCTCCAGTTCACTGGTGGGCCTGCACCGCAGCAGTTGGCTTCGTCAGTTCACTGGTGGGCCTGCACCGCAGCAGTTGGCTTCTCCAGTTCACTGGTGGGCATGCACCGCAGCAGTTGGCTTCGTCAGTTCACTGGTGGGCCTGCACCAGAGCAGTTGGCTTCTCCAGTTCACTGGTGGGCCTGCACCGCAGCAGTTGGCTTCGCCAGTTCACTGGTGGGCCTGCACCGCAGCAGTTGGCTTCGTCAGTTCACTGGTGGGCCTGCACCGGAGCAGTTGGCTTCTCCAGTTCACTGGTGGGCCTGCACCGCAGCAGTTGGCTTCGCCAGTTCACTGGTGGGCCTGCACCGCAGCAGTTGGCTTCGTCAGTTCACTGGTGGGCCTGCACCGGAGCAGTTGGCTTCTCCAGTTCACTGGTGGGCCTGCACCGCAGCAGTTGGCTTCTCCAGTTCACTGGTGGGCCTGCACCGCAGCAGTTGGCTTCTCCAGTTCACTGGTGGGCCTGCACCGCAGCAGTTGGCTTCGCCAGTTCACTGGTGGGCCTGCACCGCAGCAGTTGACTTCTCCAGTTCACTGGTGGGCATGCACCGGAGCAGTTGGTTGGTTGTCCTGAGCATACCACCAGGGGGTTAAAGTGTTTTCAGGCTGGAAGCATTTGACACCATGGCTCCCTGGGGTCTGTGGAGGTTCTGAGGCAAGGACTTTCCTTGCAGGTCTGTTTACCCAGCAGAGAGGGCAGTAGGGTCTGAATGGTGTGGTGCACGTGGTGCCACGTGGTTTTGAGACGTGCTGGGAACTGGTTTTGTTGGATGACTCGCTCTAGACCACAGTGGCAGTGTTGAAGCTTTCCAGCCACGGCTCTGTGGATGTGTGCAGTGTTGGGAATCAGGCTGGGCTGCCCTTGTTCCTTCTTTACATTCCTCAGACGTTGTGCTTTACAGCCACAGTTTCAGTAACCGCTGCCAGAGCCCCACCTGTGCGTGTTCTCCAGGATGGCTGCGTCTGGGCTCTGGGCGACTGAACCAGGTGCAGAGCGTCAGCCACAGCTGACGACTGCACTGCACTGGACTCCAGCCTGGGGCTCCCACCCCTGTGGCTGCACAGGAGACAAAACAACAACACTTGTTCCTTTGAAGCTGTTTGTTTTTTGTTTTGAGATGAAGTTTCACTGTTGTCACCCAGGCTGGAGTGCAGCGGTGCAATCTCAGTTCACTGCAACCTCCA